GCCACAGCCCAAACAGGCAGTCAGCAGGACACACAATGTTCAGCTCCTCGATGGTCCAGCATAGATGGGGCACTGGGAAATGTGTGGAGCTAGAAAGTGCTTATCCCCTGGGACTTTTATGTAATCCACCACAGCGGACAAAGTAATGCCCATCCTACCTTTGTGATTTACATTTGCCCAGGCTGGTTCGCTTTGCTTACTGCTTACTGCTTACTGCTTTCTGCATCTCCTTTCTCTTTCCTCCATCAGTCTTAAAACTGCTTCCAAACAGACTGCCCTCTTAAAAGTCTGCTGCAGCTCTGTCCTCCTGGACCAATACGACCCTATCATATGGGGCATTAAGTCCAAGACCCTTATTCTTGAGTGTTTAAAGCATTTCTTATTTCTCTTCCCTCATTCTCCCCTCTCCCTTTGGGAATCACAACATCCCAACGCGTAACACCAGAAATACTTGAGTCCACACTGAGACTACCACAGGACCCCGGCCAGACTCTCCTGCACTTTGGGAGGCTGAGGTGGGAAGATTGTTTGAGCCCAGGAGTTCAAGACTAGCCTGGGCAACAAAGTGGAGACCCGGTCTCTAAGAAAAATAAATAAATAAAATAAAAATTTAAAAGGACATTAAGTAATTTGGCCAAAGCCGCAGAGGTCGTAAGTAAATATTAACGCACTCGAAACTGCTAAATAACTTATTGTATCGATGATGCTCGTTTTAATTGAAAGCATGGAGGCTGTGGTCTGGCTGCTTTCGCTTCCAACAAAGTGCACTGCTGCGCTCCAAGCAGAAGATAAACAGGGAGACAGGTGTGACTTCAAGAGAGCGACGGACGCTGTAACCCGAAGCCCCCGCGCCCGCCGCGGCCCGGGAGGCTGCCCCAGCCGGCCGGGCTGCGCACTCCCGCGGGGCTGGCGCGGCTCTCGCTTCCAAAGTTGGAGCTCTCCGGGGTGGGAGGGGGCGGGGAGGACGGCGGGGCGGTGACGTCACCCCCAGCGGGGATAAAGCGCCCCCGCCCGGGTCGGGGCCAGGACGCCGCCCGGCGCGGAGTGGCTGCCCTGCGCGGGGACACTTAGAGCCCGGTGGGCGGGAGGAAGGCGGCATGCCCCAGACGGTGATCCTCCCGGGCCCTGCGCCCTGGGGCTTCAGGCTCTCAGGGGGCATAGACTTCAACCAGCCTTTGGTCATCACCAGGGTAGGTGTCGGCATTCTTGCTTTTGCTGCGAGTGGTTTTTAAATAGTGCCATGATTTCTTCCAGATTACACCAGGAAGCAAGGCGGCAGCTGCCAACCTGTGTCCTGGAGATGTCATCCTGGCTATTGACGGCTTTGGGACAGAGTCCATGACTCATGCTGATGCGCAGGACAGGATTAAAGCAGCAGCTCACCAGCTGTGTCTCAAAATTGACAGGTGCTTCTTAACTAATGGTGCTTAAATCTGATTTTGAAGTTTACAAATTTTATTTTATTTCCAGGGGAGAAACTCACTTATGGTCTCCACAAGTATCTGAAGATGGGAAAGCCCATCCTTTCAAAATCAACTTAGAATCAGAACCACAGGTATGCGTTTTAGAGCAAATGATACACATTGTCTGAGGGCCTTTTTAACGCTTTGTTTTCACAGGACGGGAACTACTTTGAACACAAGCATAATATTCGGCCCAAACCTTTCGTGATCCCGGGCCGAAGCAGGTCATAAGCGCTGAGACTGTGGAGTTTGCAGTCATCTCTGTGTAACGTGTATCCATTAACACAGTGGATGCAGCACTCCCTCCGGGATTGACTGTGGCAGTGGACGCAGCACCCCTTCTTCTGTCAGTACTGTTAGTACCATTTGCCCAGGTGACTTGAAAGTTGCGGCTAAGCTGGCCCCTAACATTCCTTTGGAAATGGAACTTCCTGGTGTGAAGATTGTACATGCTCAGTTTAATACACCTATGCAGTTGTACTCAGATGACAATATTATGGAAACACTCCAGGGTCAGGTTTCAACAGCCCTAGGGGAAACACCTTTGATGAGGTAATATGAGTCTCTTTGAACCATGGGCATATTGACGATGCTCCCCGCCGTGCCTGTGTTTCAGCGAGCCCACAGCCTCGGTGCCCCCCGAGTCGGACGTGTACCGGATGCTCCACGACAATCGGAATGAGCCCACACAGCCTCGCCAGTCGGGCTCCTTCAGAGTGCTCCAGGGAATGGTGGACGATGGCTCTGGTGAGCAGCCGCTGACACCTGCTGAAACGTATCTAGCCATAAATGGAAACGCTTTGTTTTTCAGATGACCGTCCGGCTGGAACGCGGAGTGTGAGAGCTCCGGTGACGAAAGTCCATGGCGGTTCAGGCGGGGCACAGAGGATGCCGCTCTGTGACAAATGTGGGAGTGGCATAGTGTAAGTTTCACTTTTAACCCTGGAATTTACGATTTTAACTTGAGCTCGTTTTCTTCCCCAACAGCGGTGCTGTGGTGAAGGCGCGGGATAAGTACCGGCACCCTGAGTGCTTCGTGTGTGCCGACTGCAACCTCAACCTCAAGCAAAAGGGCTACTTCTTCATAGAAGGGGAGCTGTACTGCGAAACCCACGCAAGAGCCCGCACAAAGCCCCCAGAGGGCTATGACACGGTCACTCTGTATCCCAAAGCTTAAGTCTCTGCAGGCGTGGCACGCACGCACGCACCCACCCACGCGCACTTACACGAGAAGACATTCATGGCTTTGGGCAGAAGGATTGTGCAGATTGTCAACTCCAAATCTAAAGTCAAGGCTTTAGACCTTTATCCTATTGTTTATTGAGGAAAAGGAATGGGAGGCAAATGCCTGCTATGTGAAAAAAACATACACTTAGCTATGTTTTGCAACTCTTTTTGGGGCTAGCAATAATGATATTTAAAGCAATAATTTTTTGTATGTCATACTCCACAATTTACATGTATATTACAGCCATCAAACACATAAACATCAAGATATTTGAAGGACTCTAATTGTCTTTCCTTGACAAGTTGATTTTGCAATTGTGGTAAATAGCAAATAACAATCTTGTATTCTAACATAATCTGCAGTTGTCTGTATGTGTTTTAACTATTACAGTGCATGTTAGGGAGAAATTCCCTGAATTTCTTTAGTTTTGTATTCAAACAATTATGCCACTCGATGCAACAAACATAATAAATACATAAAAGATTTAAAAAATACCTAATGAAGTGGCATTCATTGAATTCAAATAAAATCAACATTTCAATGAGAGAACCCAATCATATTTTAACATGTACACTAACAAATATTTTAAGATAAATGTGGCTTCTTCAGGTTTTATAACTCATTACTCTTTCTTATGAGCACAAAATTTCTGATGATAGAAGCGTTGAAATTTGCTAGTTAAAGGTAGTTCAGTCTCTTTCAAATTAAAAGTTTCACTTGCTTCAACAGAGACTCTTTCAATTTAAATATCTCTTTCAGATCAATATTCAGTCAAATTGAAGGTTCAAAGTCCATCACTGCTGTTTCTTAGGCTCAATGGTTCACCACCTCCTCCTCTTCCCAAGATGGCATCTCCAGGAAGAAACAATTTAGACGACTTCCTAAGGAAGGCAGGGGCTGCTGGTCTCCTGGGGTCCTGCTTGTATCCACTGTTGAAATCCTTGGTTTCACTTGTGATCTGTGGTCTGTTTTCTTGACATAGTTGAGGCCAGGCAATAATAACACCTCCACTACCACCTCCAAAACTCTCAGCTCAGCTTTCCTGGAGTCATGGATCCTCTGTCTGAGACATGCACTCTGCCTGGCCCTGGCGCAGGCAGCCTACCTTGCAGGCTCTGCATGGCGTTACCTTGCCTCTCACCCAGGGTGCCCATGGCAATGCTCCTGACTTGCATCTCTCACCTACTTTCCATGTCCCCCACTGGGGACGTACAGGAACTTCTGAAACTGTCCCCTCAGGTTCAAACCATGGGGAACCAGCAGGGTGGGGACCCTCAGACCCTCTGTCTCACCACCTTGTGTCACATGGTCATCTCTACCACCCCTCAACCCCCACAGCTGCTAACTTCTGGCCTGAAACAAGTGTTCTCCTCCCATAAGGTCCCAAATGGGACACAAGTTTTATTGCTCTGGGATTCTTCCAAACTTAACTGACTCTGACCCTGACCTGTTCAGGATTTTGAGAGGAGCCAAAACACGTGCCTGGCCCCTGTAGGCATTTGACATTGCAACTCCTGTGCCAACACATGCATTCACTAACAAAGCTATTAAAAAAATAAAACAGACTTTTGAGATCAAAGAAATGAATGTATCCAAAATACATGTTTGTTCAACA